GTCGCACTTCTGCTGTTTTCCGGGTCTTGGAGTCCATTCTTTGGGTTTGGACAGGTGAGTTTATTTCTCACGATTATTTCCAGGCAGGCCTTGCCCAGTGGGTGGCTCATGCTTGTAATCCCAGCACTTTGAGAGGGTAAGCCTGGTGGATCACCTGAGGTCACGAGTTCGAGACCAGCCTGGCTAACATGGTGAAGCCCCGTCTCTACTAAAAATACAAAAATTAGCCGAGCGTGGTGGCGAGGGCCTGTGGTCCCAGCTACTCAGGAGGCTGAGACAGGAGAATCACTTGAACCCAAGAGGCGGAGGTTGCAGTGAGCCGAGATTGCATCACTGCATGCGACAGTGCAAGACTCCGTTTCAAATAATAATAATAATAATAACAATAATAATAATGGCACGACCTAAAGTTATGCAAGCATTTGCCTTAGATAAAATTTCAAGTTTTCAAAGTTGTTAGCTGGGTGGGCGGCATGGCTTTACTTCCTATTTCTTGGTATGTCCTAATCTTGTTGAAAAAGTTTTTCTTTTTCTCAAAGGCTTATTTCAGTGGAAGCCCATCTGCAAAATCTGTTATTAATTTAAATTAGAAAATCACTACAAGTCCCACTGACATGTGGGTTATTGTTTTTGCGAGTGACCTAAGGCCACCTCTCGGGGGAGCTGGGGGTTGCCTTCCCACGTCTGCGCGTCTGCACCCCATGCCCGGGCCTGGAAGTCAGACTCGGGGGCGGTGCTGCAGCACCAGGCCTGCAGTCCTAAGCGCGGGGTCGCTCCGGGCCCCCGAGGGGGTGTGTCTTCTGCCCCTTTAACCTGGCAGGGGCGGTTCAAGTGGCCCTGGAAATCAGCGATTTGTAGGGTCAAGGGCTGGTGCTTTAAAAGAGAGGCGGAGGGGAGAGAGGGATTTCCCGGTCTCTGCTGCACTCTGTCTATCCGCTCGGTTACTCCTTTTCCTGGCCCGCGCGAACCCGCTGTGCCGCAGAGGCGGCCATGTACCTTTAAGGCCCCGCTGCGCCTGCGCCTTGGGCTCTCCTGACGCGCCGGGCGGGACCCTGAGGAGCCAGCTGGCGCAGGCTATGGGCTGGGCGGCGGTTGAGACAGCGGCGGTATCGGGAGGGGTAGGTGAGGGTCGCGAGGCTGCGTGAGCATCTGAGTGAACGCGGTGCTTTTGGGAACGCGGGACGGGCGACCTGTGGCGCCAGGAGCGGGCCGAGGCGTGGCGCACGGATGCCGTCTGGATGGGAAGTTACGGTTTACAGCGAAGTCCACCCAGCGTTTCCGAGGTGAAGGCGCCGCGCCAGGCCGGGCGGGCGGTGAGTCCGGGACCCGCGGGTACACAGCTGGGTCGAGCTGCGGCTGTCGCAAGTTTTGTTGCGAGCGACGGAGGGCGAGGCGGGGTGGGGGGTTGGGAGGGCGTGTGTTCCGGCCCCGCCGGGGCTTAAGTTCCATGCGTTGGATTCCTCGCTTGCCGCTGCCGCCCGCAGCCCTCCTTGGGCGCTGGGGAAGAAACTCGCTGGCGGGTGTTCTGTGGCATCTCAGGGGGTGGAGGGACGAGCAGCTTCGGGGGCACGTCCTCGTGTATCCTGTGGAGGACCCTGACCCCGCACCCCACCCTCGAGGCCAGAAATCGGTTGCCTCTGGGGACCTGAGAAGCGAGACCACTCGCGCCCCTGACTTGCAAAGTTGGGGTCTTTATTGGCCTCCGGGATTCTGCTCCTGGCGGTTTCTCCAGGCTGGTGATGGGCAAGCCGGGTGTACCAAGTCCAGGATGCACATGAGGAGCGTTTGTAGCAGTCACTGAATCACCTCATGACTAGCGGGGCAGGCCTCTAATTCACCGCAGGATTTCCGGTAGGTTGGATTGTGGGGTTGGTGTTTGCACTCCAAAGAGTTGCTGTGATTTCCCTGTATCTGTCTTTCTGGCTTGTTAGATCTTCTCATTTGGCGTCCTTTCTCCGAAGAGTTAACCAAGACGTTTGGCATGGTTTCCTTGCTTTCCTCCTATCTTTTGCTGCTAGAGCTGCTTTCGAAAAGAAGTCTTTTCTTGCAGTGGTATCTTTTCTTTGGGTTACAGTGTTGTTCATCCTTTCTTTGCCGAAAGAATGAATCCCAGTGCTTCACAAGGTTAAAGGAAAGATCTGCTGGTAGTGTTTAGTCTTTGTTCTGAGCTGATATGTGTTAGTAGCTTTTTGTTTTTAAATTTTATTAGTAAAATTTCACCAGTGAACCAGAAGCTCTTTTTTTCTGTTGTGAAATGCTAGCTTTAAGATTTCTGAGAACTTTGTGTCAAAGAAATCTTTGAAAAGTTACTGAAGTATACAGAGAGGTTCACAATTTTAAATGTGCAGGTGGTCCGGGCGCGGTAGATCACACCTGTAATCCCAGCACTTTGGGACGCCAAGGTGGGCGGATCACTTGAGCCCAGGATTTCCAGACCAGCCTGGGCAACGTGCCAAAACCCTATCTCTACTAAAATTACAAAAGTTAGCTGTGTGTGGTGGTGTGTGCCTGTAGTCCCAGCTACCTGGTAGGCTGAGGTGGGAGGATCACCAGAGCCCAGGAGGTTGAGATTGCAGTGAGCCGTGATCATGGCAGTGCACTCCCGCCTGGGTGGCAGAGTGAGACCCTGTCTCCAAAAAAAAAAAAAAAAAAAAAAAAAAAAAAAAAGTACAGGTAATGAATTTTTACCAAGTGAACCACCACAGATCAAGAAATAGAACATTACTAGACTGGGGTATATTTGTAGGAGTGGCATTGTTGGTTTTAGAGGTATATGAATGATAAAACTTAGTATTACATATTGTTGAACGTTTTCCCAAAGTGGTTGTACCATTTAGCAGGGATACTCTGGTTACCCCACATCCTTGCTGATGCCTGTCAGTTAAAAATTATTTTGCCATTCTAGTAGGGGTGCAGTAATGTATCAGTGTGATTTCATTTTGCATTTTCCTGGTATTGAGATTGAGTATCTTTTATTGTCATTTGTGTGTCCTCTTTTGTGAAGTGCCTGTTAAATCTTTTTATCCAGTTTTCATTGATATGCTTGTTTTTCTGTTGATTTGTAATACTTTTTTCTGGTTATGTGTCCTTTCTACGATATATATGTATTGCATTTCCCTTTTTTCAATCTGTAGCTTGCCTTTTCGCTCTTTTAATGGTGCTTATTCATGAATGGAGATTCTCTAACTTTTTTTTTCTTTTTGAGACAAGATCTCACTCTGTTGCCCAGGCTGGAGTGCAGTGGCACAATCACAGCTGACCGCAACCTTGACCTCCCAAGGCTCAGGTGATCCTCCTGCCTCAGCCCCCAAGTAGCTGGGACCTACAGGTGAGCACCACCACACTCAGCTCTTTTCTGTAATTAACCATGATTTCTCTCTTTTATCTCATAGGCAATCTGAAAGCAAATCCTGTTTAGATGCAGGCGAAGGTTCCTGGTGACCCAGGCTCTCACCTTACCGTCCCTTACCGTCCTCCTGAGGGTGTCCTGGAGCTTCAGTGCTGTGTGTTCTTGGCCTCCACGCTGGGGCTGCCACCAACTCCCACTGTCCAGGGCTTCCAGTGGACTCTCCGAGGTACTGATGTAGAAACTTCCCCATTCGGTGCACCAAGAGCAACCTCACACGGTGTGGGCTGAATGAAGAGCTGCCAGATCCCACAGGTAAAAACCCTGAGGCATTGCCAGCTCGATGGATCCCTTCACTGAACCATTTTTATTCTTTCAGAAATGTGATTGATAACAGTAAAGCCACACTACTCAAGTGCCTGAAATACCCCTCATTGTCTTCTTCAGGTGGCAAGGGCTCTGGAACAGCCACATAAAGGTGAGGGCAATATTTTTACTGTAGTTCTTTCAAGGTAAATAAATGATTTGTTTCTTCTTGGTAGCCCTTGAAGATAAGGATGGTCAAACAAAATAATATCATACCTGGAGAAACTCAGATCTTGGTAAGATTTACTGGTTGGGAATCCAAAGTTAATGCCAAGAAGCAGCCGCCAGTTGGGATCAAATGTGAGCCTATGGATCAAGGTGCGTACTCAAACACAGAGAGCTTTGTGAAAGATGCTACCAGTAGTTTTTCCAGGGCAGAGATGGGTCCTTTATTTTTCTCTCTAATCTAGCCCATATGCTTAGCTGAGTTTTCTTCGTATCACTTTAAATGATGATGTCCCTTGTTCAACAATTTTCTAAACATTCTTTAGATAATAATTTTATGGGCATTCTTTATTGCATTAGGCTTAAATTTAATGCATCTTAAGGTTTTATTGCAAAATATTGCCTTGTTTCCTTTTTAAGATGATACAGTTTATAATATGCAAATTTGTTGTCTGTCCCCTCCCTTTATGTACATAGAAAATGAGCAAACAGGTGGCCATGAAACAGATAGTCATAGAATTGGTTCAGTGGTTGTGAGTGCAGCAACCCAAGAGTGTCTTATCTGAAATACCACCAGGAATGTCTGGACACAGTAGACAAAGGTTTTTCAACTGGACGCCTTAGGATACATGCTTCCAAAAACAAAGTAGCCAAAAAGAAACCAGAGTCACAGAATATCAGAGCCAGAGGAACATTTGGAGGTAATTCAGTACCTCCTCCTTTTCAACCTACAGGGGAGATAGTGGAAGAGAAGCAGGGATGGGTCTGCCTTCTGTGCCCACAATTCATTGGAGATTGTTGTGGTGAAGAATTTCTTTTATGATAAAGGAGAAATAAACTCCCATCAGCTTTAATTCAGGCAGGTTTATTGAAAAGGTGAAGAAGCGTCTTGCAGAAGCAAAGCATGGCTAAGGCTTGTGGGCTCTGTCTGGACAAATGAGCAGCCGACAGTGGCTGATGCTGCCCCTGACTCTGGAGCCGTGCGGTCTGTGGTTCTCTGTGAGCATCTCTTCTATTCTCTTGCACCTTCCCTCAGCCTGGCAGTCTCTGTGTACTCTTCAACCCATAATTGAGCGAGGCTGTACCAGCCCCAATGCCATGTAGCACTTTATTTCAAATTAGAAAGGCATGAAATAAACTAGCCCTTTATAATACAACTGTTGGAACAACAGTTGAAAATAACAATATCTTGACTCCTGGTTGAGTGCTTTACGCTGAGCTTTCTTTTCTGAATATGAGCACAGACTTGGGGATATTAGTGTCACCTGGCATTATTAGCTAGTATTCTCCTTTTGTTTCCCCATAACATCCCCTCCTCCTTCCCACAGATCCACTCTCCACTCATTTCCATCCTGTCTTATGCCACTTGGGGCTTGTCCCTTCTAGAATGCATCCCTGGCTCCCCTGTGTGCACACTTGTAGTTAGGTTTAGCATTGGGGGCACCCGATGGAGCCTGGAAGTGAGAGGAAGGTGAGGTCCGTATTTCTTCCCTCTCCCTCCCTGCTCTGGCACTGAGTATCTGGCAATAGCTGCATCTGTCTATTACTTCAGTGGCCACTCTTCCACAGCCCCAATTCTCAGTGGGTCCCATAGCATTATTTACCTTTGTTCCTTTAGCTCCCATCAAGGAAGACCCAGAGGCATTCTCCTCACCAAGGCATTAAGAAATGCATGGGTGAGGGGAACAGCGGCGTGCGTGTAAAGGTCCTGTGGCACCTCTCCTCTGCAGGCTGGAGGTCATGGCGGGAGATGCTGCATGGATTTGTCCTCCCTGCTGTCAGAACAACAGGGTTCTGGAAGAGTAGAGGACAGGCCGTGGGACTTGGCTGTCTAGAGACAAGGCGGGAGGGATTTCCTTGAGAGGCAGGGACATGTGGTGGTTACTAATCATTGTGAGGTGTCTGGGATGTAATGGATGGGAAATCTACTAAGAAGTCAACTTATGTAATAATTAGAAAAGCTCTAGTTCTGAGGACAGAGACCTGTTGGAGTCACCATAGTGGGAATTTTTGACCTGGCATCCAGTTCAGATACCTGGAGCTTCTTGACTGAGGGGAGATTGGATCCCTTGGGGAAGAGTGAAGCCTTCAATGCTGCCACAAGTGTGATCCGCCCGCCTCAGCCTCCCAAAGTGCTGGGATTACAGGCGTGAGCCACCATGCCCGGCCTCTTTTTTATATTTAAAAAATATCATTTTATATATTATCAGGGCAAAAGAGAAAAACCGTATGATTACCTTGTCATACACAGTAAAAGCATTTGGCAAAATTGAAAACTTTTTTCATGATTTATAAAAACAAACCCCAGAAAATGCTCAGCATGATGAGAACAGAAGGCAACACTTCCAACCCCATTAAGGGCAGATTTGAAGAACCCACAGGTAACATTATATTAAATGGCATAAGATTGAATGCTTTTCTATTAAATCAGAGAAAAAAGTAGAATACCTGTTGTTACTCTTTTAATTCAGCATTATACTAGAGCTCTAAATCAATGCAATAAAGTAAGAAAAATTAATAAAGTATTGAAAAGAAAGAATTGAAGCTGTCTTTATTCACAGATAATGACTGTGTTTGTTAACAATGCTAGAAATCTACAAAAATCTACCAGAACTAATCAGTGAGTTTAGTAGTGTTGCAGAATGTAAGCTCTCAATATAAGTGGTCTTTTGTATTTCTGTATATTAGCAATGAGCATTTGGAAAATGAAATAAGAATACAATTTCATTTAAAGTAACATCTAAATACATGTTGTGCTTATAAATAAATTCAACAGACTGGGCACCGTGGCTCACACCTGTAATCTCAGCACTTTGGGAGGCCGAGGTGGGCAGATCATGAGGTCAGGAGATGGAGACCATCATGCCTAACAGTGAAACCCCATCTCTACTAAAAATACAAAAAATTAGCTAGGCATGGTGGCATGTGCCTGTAGTCCAGCTACTTGGGAGGCTGAGGCAGGAGGATCACTTGAACCTGGGAGGCAGAGGTTGCAGTGAGCCGAGATCGCATCACTGCACTCCAGCCTGGGTAACAGAGCAAGACTCTGTTTCAAAAAAAAAAAAAAAAAAAAAGGAAAGTCAACAAAATTTATGTAAGGCCAGTACACCAAAAACTACAAAAAATTGCTTTGAGAAATTATGAAAGAACTAAATTAGTGGGGAGATAAACCTTGTCATGGATCAGAAGAGTTGTTATGTTTAAAAAGTCAGTTCTTCGTAAATTGATCTCCAGATCCAATGCAATTCTAATAATAATTCCAAGCGGCATTTTGGTAGAAATTTACAAGCTGATTCTACCATTTATATGGTAATGTCAATGATCAAGAATAATAAAATAGCAATATTATAAAAGAATAATGGCGAATGAATTCACTACCTATTTCCAGAATTACTCTACAGCTATGAAAATCAAGATTATGTGTTTTGTTGAAAAAAAAAATGGAATATATATCAGTGGAAGAGAGAATCCAGAAATAGATACTCACATGTATGTCTAATTGATTCTTAGGACATATATATATGTATACACACACACACACAAACGTGTGTGTGTGTGTGTGTGTGTGTGTGTATATATATATATATATATATATTCACCGTTTTGAAGATTATCATCTCCAAATAGGGAATATATATATATATATATATATATATACATATACAGACACACACAAACACACACACACACATACATATTGCAGTCTGATAAGATAAACAGCACATTGAAACAATTTCTCAAAAGACTTGAATAGATACTTCAGAAAAGAAGATACATGAATGGTCAGTTAGCATAGGAAAAGATGCTCCACTGTTTAGTCATCAGGGAGATCAATCAGTGCAACAATGAGATACCAGTACATATCCATAAGAATGGCTAAAATTAAAAAGGCTGAAAATAGCACCTGTTGGTGAGGATATAAAGCACTTGGAAGTCTTATACTTGTAGGAATGAAAAATGGTATGGCTCCTTTGAAAATCTAACAGTTTCTTAAAGGTTAAACATAACACAAATCAGATAGACAGTCATTCCCTTCCTAGGAATTTACACACTGTGTCTGCACAATGATCTGTATGTGTGTTTCCAGACCAACCTGAGGGGCGGGCTGCTATTTCTCGTGGCTCAGTAACAAGACACAGATGAACTGGGGAGGAAGAGAGTTTTGACTTCTGCAACTGGTTACAGGGAAACGGCCTGGAAATTATCACCAGACCAACTCAAAATTGGAAAGTTTTCCTGAGCTAATGTACCTTCTAAGCTATATGTGTATGTGGAAGTGTGCATTCATCTAAATACATAAGTGATTAACTTCTTTTAATCTATAACTAAGTCTGAGTCCTGAAGACCTTCCTCTGGAACCTCAGTTAAATTCAGTTAATCTAAATGGGTCTAGGTGCTGGGGGCCCTTATCTTGTCTCCTGCTAAATCACAGAGGTTTGGAGAGTCCCTTCAGATCTCCAATAAACTTGTTTGTGGAGGCCTGGGGAGTTTCTTCAGACCCCCAGTAAAACTTATTTAATACTAAATGGCTCCTGTTAAGAATGCCTTCGTTATTTCGTCATGCTTTAAGGCCCAGGAAAAACCTAGGCAAAACTCTTGGTGGGCTTTTGTTACATTCCAGCCTTTGTATAAGGGCACTGGCTTCTTTTTTTTTTTTTCCTCTTAATATTTAATTGAACCACTCAGTCGGTACTGAAACAGTTGTTACGGAGGCCTGTGTTAGTGAGACCTGGCCTGCCACGTATGGATGTTCATGATAGTTTCTTCATAATAGCCCAAACGCGGAATGATAGAAATGTCCAATAACAAGTGAAAGTACAAACATACATGGTATAGCCACACGAAGGAATACTACTCAGTATTTACAAGACATTACAGATGGATTTTAAAATTACATTGATGCATGAAAGAAGGCAACACAAAAGAACACAGGTATCATTTCATTTATAGAAAATGGTTAAAAATGCAAACGGACCTGAAGTGACAGTGGCTCCTTGGGGCTGAGGGTTGAAAGGCTGATGAACTGCAAAGGGGTACAAGAAACTTTGGGGCATAGGGAATTTCCTCTATCTTGGTTGTGGCAGTAGTTCCGTTAGTGTATCCATTTGTAAACGTGCATTGAATTACACATTTTAAAGTGGTGCAGTCTGTTGTACCGAAATTATGCCTTTATAAAGTTGATTTCATCATCTTAATTTCTCCATACTAGCAATTAGCAGCTAGAAAATGAAATTCAATAAAACATAATAGAGATTAATAGCCAGAATCATTACATGCTTAACAATACATGCAATGAAGCAGGTACAAGGCCCCTAAAAGCAATTGGTGAGAAAAATTAAAGAAGGCTAAATAAATATATATCATGTTCATTGATTGGAAGACTCAATTTTGTTAGCATATTACATCAACACAATTCTGATTAATATTTCTAGTAGGAGATTTTAGAGAAATTTGAAAGCTAGTTTCAAAATGTATTTGAAAATCAAAGAACCTAGAATAAGCAAGTCGGTCTTGAAGAAGCAATAAGTTGGAGGACTTACTCTGCTAGATTTCAAACCTGATTTTAAAGCTACAGTAATTTTAAAACAGTAGTAATGGTGTAAGTATTCATAAATATATCAAAGTAAAAGAATACAGATTCAAACAATATGCCCACATATGTACAGTTATTGATTTTTTTTTAGTAGAATCTTTTTTATTCATAAAAAATCCATCAAAACAAAAAAGTTTTCCAGCCACACACAGGAGGGGTATGGGTGGGGGAAGGTGTCTGTCCATCTATCCCTGGCCCCCAGCCCATGTGGTTTTGGCAGCAATAAGGTGTGTGGGGTAATGACCCCTGAAATTAAAATGGTGTGTGTATGTGAAGGAAAGGCGGGCAAAGCTATGGGGAGCGGTGGAGTGGAAGGAACAAAGGAGGTCAGTACTGGGAACGCTGAAGGTGGGAGGCCATTTCATAACATTACTTGTTGATGAAATTGCCATGAATACCTTCTTTGCCCATCAGCAGGCCTAGCGTCTTGGCAGTCATGGTGACAATGACGTTGAAGGTGGGGACTCCACCGATGCTCTTCATATGAAGATCCACGGTCAATTCCCCATCCTGCAGCAGTGAGTCCAGGACCACAGTATATTTCTGGCCCCCCAGTGTCAGTCCATTCATGACAAAGTTTGACCAGTCTTTGCCAACCAGGACACCAACCTCAGCTGGCGTGATGTTGAGGAAGGTTTTCCCTGGGATGGCGGCCCAGATGGAAGGTGGGTCCTTGTTGCCAACAATGGCCGTGTCCCCCACCTTCTAATTCTGTTATTGCAACTGCAGACGGTTACCTGGCACGCTGGCCACAATCTACCTCACTCTTATCAGAGTCTGCGCTACTGACAGTGCTTTCAGCTCTGAGTTGAGGCACCTCGAACCTTGTTTTTGTGGTGAAGGATCCTAAAGTGCTGTGGGGAGTGATCACATTTTTGACAACAGTAAGTTAAGAATTTCAGTTACTTACATCCCTACCCATCATATGTTTGGGTTTCTTCTCCCCAGTCCCTGACTCCACCTCTTCTGCCACAAACGTCAGCATGGTGGTATCAGCCGGCCCTTTGTCCAGCGAGAAGGCAGAGATGAACATTCTAGAAATCAATGAGAAATTGCGCCCCCAGTTGGCAGAGAAGAAACAGCAGTTCAGAAACCTCAAAGAGAAATGTTTTCTAACTCAACTGGCCGGCTTCCTGGCCAACCGACAGAAGAAATACAGTAAGATCTATAGGCTCACCGTCATGAAAGTGCCACTGAGGCAGGCGTGTCTGTCTTTTCTCAGAATATGAAGAGTGCAAAGATCTCATAAAATTTATGCTGAGGAATGAGCGACAGTTCAAGGAGGAGAAGCTTGCAGAGCAGCTCAAGCAAGCTGAGGAGCTCAGGTGAGGGGACCCCATGGGGGCAGGCAGGGGGGACTCTTAAATTTTCTCTACCGTCTCACCTTAGGCAATATAAAGTCCTGGTTCACGCTCAGGAACGAGAGCTGACCCAGTTAAGGGAGAAGTTACGGGAAGGGAGAGATGCCTCCCGCTCATTGAATGAGCATCTCCAGGCCCTCCTCACTCCGGATGAGCCGGACAAGTCCCAGGGGCAGGACCTCCAAGAACAGCTGGCTGAGGGGTGTAGACTGACACAGCACCTTGTCCAAAAGCTCAGCCCAGGTAAGGTGGCCATAGGCCCTGATGACCCAAAAAAATATCTGAACGAACACTTCTGTATTTACAGAAAATGACAACGATGACGATGAAGATGTTCAAGTTGAGGTGGCTGAGAAAGTGCAGAAATCGTCTGCCCCCAGGTAACACTGAATACTCAGGAACAATTAATGGATTCTGTCATCTCTGTCCCACCTGGCTCATCAGGGAGATGCAGAAGGCTGAAGAAAAGGAAGTCCCTGAGGACTCACTGGAGGAATGTGCCATCACTTGTTCAAATAGCCATGGCCCTTATGACTCCAACCAGCCACATAAGAAAACCAAAATCACATTTGAGGAAGACAAAGTCGACTCAACTCTCATTGGCTCATCCTCTCATGTTGAATGGGAGGATGCTGTACACATTATTCCAGGTAGCCTCTGTTTTCCTTGTGTCTCATACCTCAATGTGACCTGCTTCTCTGAATTTATTTACAGAAAATGAAAGTGATGATGAGGAAGAGGAAGAAAAAGGGCCAGTGTCTCCCAGGTAATGTTGTGGAATTGTTGGCTGTTAATTCATATAAAAAATGATGAGTTCATGTCCTTTGTAGGGGCATGGATGAAGCTGGAAACCATCATTCTCAGCAAACTATTGCAAGGACAAAAAACCAAATACCGCATGTTCTTACTCACAGGTGGGAATTGAACAATGAGAACACATGGACACTTCTATCATCCCTGTCCTGCCTGGCTCATCAGGAATCTGCAGGAGTCTGAAGAGGAGGAAGTCCCCCAGGAGTCCTGGGATGAAGGTTATTCGACTCTCTCAATTCCTCCTGAAATGTTGGCCTCGTACCAGTCTTACAGCAGCACATTTCACTCATTAGAGGAACAGCAAGTCTGCATGGCTGTTGACATAGGCAGTGAGTACTCCATTGTGAAGGTGATAAAGCTCATGTAAGAGGGCCCATCTGAATTTATTTGCAGGACATCGGTGGGATCAAGTGAAAAAGGAGGACCAAGAGGCAACAGGTCCCAGGTGAGTCTGAGAAATTGTGGACAGTTAATTTGGGCTTATTCTTTACTTTTTCCCACTTTTCCAGGCTCAGCAGGGAGCTGCTGGATGAGAAAGAGCCTGAAGTCTTGCAGGACTCACTGGATAGATGTTATTCAACTCCTTCAGGTTGTCTTGAACTGACTGACTCATGCCAGCCCTACAGAAGTGCCTTTTACGTATTGGAGCAACAGCGTGTTGGCTTGGCTATTGACATGGATGGTGAGTACCTTTCTATGAAGGTGATAAGGATCAATATGTCTGTCCATGTCTGAACTTATTGCAGAAATTGAAAAGTACCAAGAAGTGGAAGAAGACCAAGACCCATCATGCCCCAGGTAACTTTGAGCAATTATGGATGCTTAATTGTGGCTTATTCTTTACTTTTTCCTACTTTTCCAGGCTCAGCAGGGAGCTGCTGGATGAGAAAGAGCCTGAAGTCTTGCAGGACTCACTGGATAGATGTTATTCGACTCCTTCAGATTATCTTGAACTGCCTGACTTAGGCCAGCCCTACAGCAGTGCTGTTTACTCATTGGAGGAACAGTACCTTGGCTTGGCTCTTGACGTGGACAGTGAGTACCTTACTGTGAAGGTGATAAGCCTCATTTTGTCTGTCCCTGTCTGAATGTATTGCAGGAATTAAAAAGGACCAAGAAGAGGAAGAAGACCAAGGCCCACCATGCCCCAGGTAACTGAGCAATTGTGAACAGCTACTTCTGTGGCTTATTCTTTACTTTTTCCTCCTTTTCCAGGCTCAGCAGGGAGCTGCTGGAGGTAGTAGAGCCTGAAGTCTTGCAGGACTCACTGGATAGATGTTATTCAACTCCTTCCAGTTGTCTTGAACAGCCTGACTCCTGCCAGCCCTATGGAAGTTCCTTTTATGCATTGGAGGAAAAACATGTTGGCTTTTCTCTTGACGTGGGAGGTGAGTACCTTTCTATGAAGGTGATAAGGATCAATGTGTCTGTCCATGTCTGAATTTATTGCAGAAATTGAAAAGAAGGGGAAGGGGAAGAAAAGAAGGGGAAGAAGATCAAAGAAGAAAAGAAGAAGGGGAAGAAAAGAAGGGGAAGATGACAACCCACCATGCCCCAGGTAACTTTCAGCAATTGTGGATGCTTAATTCTGGCTGCTTCTTTAGTTTTGTCTCCTTTTCCAGGCTCTACGGCGTGCTGATGGAAGTGGAAGAGCCTGAAGTCTTACAGGACTCACTGGATAGATGTTATTCGACTCCGTCAATGTACTTTGAACAACCTGACTCATTCCAGCACTACAGAAGTGTGTTTTACTCATTTGAGGAAGAGCATATCAGCTTCGCCCTTTACGTGGACAATAGGTTTTTTACTTTGACGGTGACAAGTCTCCACCTGGTGTTCCAGATGGGAGTCATATTCCCACAATAAGCAGCTCTTACTAAGCCGAGAGATGTCATTCCTGCAGGCAGGACCTATAGGCACGAGAAGATTTGAATGAAAGTACAGTTCCATTTGGAAGCCCAGACATAGGATGGGTCAGTGAGCATGGCTCTATTCCTATTCTCAAACCATGCCATTGGCAACCTGTGCTCAATCTGAAGACAATGGACCCATGTTAGGTGTGACACGTTCACATAACTGTGCAGAACATGCCGGGAGTGATCAGTCAGACATTTTAATTTGAACCACGTATCTCTGGGTAGCTACAAAATTCCTCAGGGATTTCATTTTGCAGGCATGTCTCTGAGCTTCTATACCTGCTCAAGGTCATTGTCATCTTTGTGTTTAGCTCATCCAAAGGTGTTACCCTGGTTTCAATGAACCTAACCTCATTCTTTGTGTCTTCAGTGTTGGCTTGTTTTAGCTGATCCATCTGTAACACAGGAGGGATCCTTGGCTGAGGATTGTATTTCAGAACCACCAACTGCTCTTGACAATTGTTAACCCGCTAGGCTCCTTTGGTTAGAGAAGCCACAGTCCTTCAGCCTCCAATTGGTGTCAGTACTTAGGAAGACCACAGCTAGATGGACAAACAGCATTGGGAGGCCTTAGCCCTGCTCCTCTCAATTCCATCCTGTAGAGAACAGGAGTCAGGAGCCGCTGGCAGGAGACAGCATGTCACCCAGGACTCTGCCGGTGCAGAATATGAACAATGCCATGTTCTTGCAGAAAACACTTAGCCTGAGTTTCATAGGAGGTAATCACCAGACAACTGCAGAATGTAGAACACTGAGCAGGACAACTGACCTGTCTCCTTCACATAGTCCATATCACCACAAATCACACAACAAAAAGGAGAAGAGATATTTTGGGTTCAAAAAAAGTAAAAAGATAATGTAGCTGCATTTCTTTAGTTATTTTGAACCCCAAATATTTCCTCATCTTTTTGTTGTTGTCATGGATGGTGGTGACATGGACTTGTTTATAGAGGACAGGTCAGCTGTCTGGCTCAATGATCTACATTCTGAAGTTGTCTGAAAATGTCTTCATGATTAAATTCAGCCTAAACATTTTGCCGGGAACACTGCAGAGACAATGCTGTGAGTTTCCAACCTCAGCCCATCTGCGGGCAGAGAAGGTCTAGTTTGTCCATCACCATTATGATATCAGGACTGGTTACTTGGTTAAGGAGGGGTCTAGGAGATCTGTCCCTTTTAGAGACACCTTACTTATAATGAAGTACTTGGGAAAGCGGTTTTCAAGAGTATAAATATCCTGTATTCTAATGATCATCCTCTAAACATTTTATCATTTATTAATCCTCCCTGCCTGTGTCTATTATTATATTCATATCTCTACACTGCAAATTTTGGGTCTCAATTTTTACTGTGCCTTTGTTTTTACTAGTGTCTGCTGTTGCAAAAAGAAGAAAACATTCTCTGCCTGAGTTTTAATTTTTGTCCAAAGTTAATTTTAATCTATACAATTAAAACCTTTTGCCTATCACTCTGGACTTCTGGATTGTTTTTTACATTCAG